AGGGTTTCACCATGTTGGCCAGGTTGGCCTCAAACTCCTGACCTCAGGTGATCCGCCTGCCTCTGCCTCCCACAGTACTGGGATTACAGGCGTGAGCCACTGTGCCTGGCCATGGCAGGAAATTTTGATGGGCATCTACTTACCTGCAAGTGTGTTGTGCTTTCTTAATTGAGGGGCATTGTTAGAGGATTGTTAGAGGTAGTGGTGTTACTTGACTGGGTCTTCTGGGGTGTTGATGTGCACAGGGGAAATTTGGATTTCCCATCACTTTGTGTGATGACCACACAGCCCCTAAATCTCACCTAAGTGTGATATGGAGAAGCTGAAAGAAGCCACTACATTGTCCACATGAGCTAGGAACAGTGACTTTAGGTCTTACATTAAATCTTAATTCTGCCTTAACTTTGCTGTGCAACTCAGGCCAGACTTCTCCCTCTCTGGTTCTCAGAACAGCCCTGGCAGCCAAACCGAAGTTATCTCCTATGCCAGCCTGAGACTCCACTCCCTTTGCAACCTCCTGGAGAAGATAACTTAGGGAAAGACTGTCACTGCTCAGAGGAAGCATCCCAAACCCCTCACTGGTTTAGGAATTTAACACTACCGAGCAACGGCCCCAGAAGGCAAGGCGATTGTTAGGAGGAATTAAACAGGCTAGTGCTGGACCCAGCCATCCAGTCCTGGCTTACACAGAGGTTGCTTTTCATGCCTTTTCACTCTGTTAATTTGGCTTGTTTTCCAAACATGGGTCAAACAACCCCTCTCCAGAAGCGGCAGCAGCAGAAGGAAATGTTATTAAAAATGAGTCTGTTAGTGGGAATGGTGTGTGGATGAAGTCTTTGGGAGTTTTGGCTGCCAAATAAAGACTTTATTGTCATTCCTCCTTTCCCAAGCTCCCTCCCTCTCTCCTCCCCTCCCCTCCCTCCCTCCTCCCTCCTCTCCTCCCCTCCCTCCCTATGATCTGCCCCTCCCTCCCCCCAAGCTAACCTCCCCACCCCAATAGGATCTGGTGGAAGAAAAGTCAGGCAAACACAAGCACGCACACACCACTGGGAGATCAGATCTTCTAGCTGGCTCTCTGCTGCCACAGCTCCGCCGAAGGGAGGGGGTGGAAGAGGAGGACTAAACTCAGAGCTGAGAGGAGAGGCAGGTGTGTGCAGGTAAGCCCAGTTGGGAGATGGGCAGGAGACTGGGATAATGACCTTATGTGTCTTCTCCCTGCAGGTGCATCACCTGGATCATGAGGTCACCCCTCTGCTGGCTCCTCCCACTTCTCATCTTGGCCTCAGTGGCCCAAGGCCAGCCAACAAGACGACCAAGACCCGGGACTGGGCCCGGGCGCAGACCCAGGCCCAGGCCCAGGCCCACACCCAGCTTTCCTCAGCCTGATGAACCAGCAGAGCCAACAGACCTGCCTCCTCCCCTCCCTCCAGGCCCTCCATCTATCTTCCCTGACTGTCCCCGCGAATGCTACTGCCCCCCTGATTTCCCATCTGCCCTCTACTGTGATAGCCGCAACCTGCGAAAGGTCCCTGTCATCCCGCCCCGCATCCATTACCTCTATCTCCAGAACAACTTCATCACTGAGCTCCCGGTGGAGTCCTTCCAGAATGCCACAGGCCTGCGATGGATTAACCTGGACAACAACCGAATCCGCAAGATAGACCAGAGGGTGCTGGAGAAACTGCCCGGCCTGGTGTTCCTCTACATGGAGAAGAACCAGTTGGAAGAGGTCCCCTCGGCCCTGCCCCGGAACCTGGAGCAGCTGAGGCTGAGCCAGAACCACATCTCCAGAATCCCGCCTGGTGTCTTCAGCAAGCTGGAGAACCTGCTGCTCCTGGATCTCCAGCACAACAGGCTGAGCGACGGCGTCTTCAAGCCCGACACCTTCCATGGCCTCAAGAACCTCATGCAGCTCAACCTGGCCCACAACATCCTGAGAAAGATGCCGCCCAGGGTCCCCACCGCCATTCACCAGCTCTACCTGGACAGTAACAAGATTGAGACCATCCCTAACGGATACTTCAAGAGCTTTCCCAATCTTGCCTTCATTCGGCTTAACTACAACAAGCTGACAGACAGGGGACTCCCCAAGAACTCCTTTAATATCTCCAACCTGCTTGTGCTCCACCTGTCCCACAACAGGATCAGCAGTGTGCCCGCCATCAACAACAGGCTGGAACACCTGTACCTCAACAACAATAGCATCGAGAGTGAGTGGGGTGGGCCGGGGCGGGGCCGAAGGCCCTTCTGATTTCTCGTCTTCTTTTTCCGTAGAAATCAACGGAACCCAGATTTGCCCCAACGACCTAGTGGCGTTCCATGACTTCTCCTCGGACCTGGAGAACGTGCCACACCTGCGCTACCTGCGGCTGGATGGAAACTACTTGAAGCCGCCCATCCCGCTGGACCTCATGATGTGCTTCCGCCTCCTGCAGTCCGTGGTCATCTAGGCCCTACTCCGCCACCGGATCTGCTCTGACCGCACTTGAAGGCTGGGGCCCAGGCACCTGTGCCGGCCATTCGTTTTCTCTCTCTCCCTTTCTTTCTCCCAGCTTTGCCTCCCTTATCCCACCCTCGAGGCAGGGAAAAGCCATCTATTCTTCTGCAGCCTCAGGAGCGAGACTTCAAGGACTCAGTTTGGTTCCACCCAGTTGAAAGACACCCAGTGCACACCCAAACTCCTGGCCTTCTGTGGTTTCCCTTTGCTCCAGAAACACAGATGTGTCTAAAGACTTGGTGTCCCCTTCTCTCTCCTCCCCCACCCGCCACTCCTGGGTACATCTGGGCCGTGGACTATCTGATCTTGGTCCTGGCCGAGCAAACAGCCCGGAGGTAAGGTTCAGAAAGTCCCCCTGGGGACTCCTCCATCTTCGGCAGCTCTGGCTCAAAGAGGCCGAGAAACCCAGTTCTCCTGGGCCAAGGATCCCTTCTGGCAAAGCTGCTGCTCCGCCGCTTGGTTCCCCGGCACCAGACATCGCCCTGGCCCTGCTGGCCCGGGTATCGGGAAGGAGGAGCGAGGGAATGACGGAGGTAGGGTGCAGGGTCAGGGCTCCCGCAGGGGCCTGCATCTGGCCAGCAGGACACAGGGATGCGCAGGGCGCCCCCTTCTGTTCCAGGGTGAACATAGCACACGCCCTCCTGGCTGGGCCTCAGGAGGAACAGCCAAGGAGAAGAATGGCCCAAGGAACTAGGAAGCAGCCATGGGAGAGGGGAAGGGTTCAAGCCCGGGATGGGCCCGCGTGACGTCGATGGGTCCTGCGGCCCCCTTGCCCAACCTCGGGTTTAGGGAGGAGGGTTCACAGTGTTTTTGTGGGGGCGGGGGAAGGAAGAGGCAGCCCCGCCCCCGCCATCTGTTCTCCATCAGTGTGCGCGGCCCAGCCATTTCCACCCTCGGGAGGCGGCTCCTGAGAAACAGGGAGGAAGGGGCGGAGCACCTGGACGTCTCCCAGAAGCCCCTCCACGTTTGAAAATGCGCCTCCTCCTCGGAGACAGACGCATCGGTGCCACCTAGTGGCTGGTGGGAGTAACAGCTGGTCCCAGTCTTGCGCCTGGCCCTCTTCCTGGGGTGATTTTCCTCGGTGGAGGAGGCCCGTGGGGTCCCAACACGGAAGAGCCATGGGCCGTGTGCATGGTGTCGCTCTCCTCTAGGGTCTAGCGGGCACAAACGTCCCCAGGCTGGGCTCATTCCCATCGTGAGTGAGCCCAGGTGAGGACATAGTCGGCTCCCGTTTGTTGTAGGCCCTTCCCAGGTGCCTTCTCAGCTCCCTCATCTGTAAACCGAGGAGGTGGATAAGATGCTCCCGGCCGGGCGCGGTGGCTCACGCCTGTAATCCCAGCACTTTGGGAGGCCGAGGCGGGCAGATTATTGCCTGAGCTCAGGAGTTCGAAACCACCCTGGGCAACATGGTGAAACCCCCGTCTCTACTAAAATACAAAAAAATTAGCCAGGCATAGTGGCGCGCGCCTATAATCCCAGCTACTGGGAGGCTGAGGCGGGAGAATCGCTTGAGCCGGGGAGGCGGAGGTTGCAGTGAGGCGAGATTGTGCCACTGCACTCCAGCTTGGGCGACAGAGTGAGACTCCGTCTCAAAAAAGAAAAAAAAAAGATGCTCCTCTGAGGTCCCTCCGGCGCTCATGTTCCGAGTCTGCAGCTCCACACTTTAAATCATACTCGAATGCAGGACAAGTCCTAAATATTTGCCCCTTCCCTTGCAGTAATTTATTTTCTGTATGGACTGTCCCTCCCCCAGAGGCTTCCCCACCCTCCATTGCCTGGCCCAGGTGAGCAGCTTGGCAGGTCTCCAAGTGGAACCCGGTCCAGACAGGGCTGCCTCGACTTCACCTTTCCCCCTAACTTCCTCCAAGGGATGCTGCCCCTTCTCAGCCCCCTGCGTGTGTATATTGGTGGGAGGCATAGAGGATGGATGTTCTAGAAATGAGTAAGACACAGTGCCCACCCCCAAGTTAGGATGAAAAAAGTTCCAGAGGTTTTTAAGAAATTGGATTAAGCTGGGTCCCTAACTTCAAGAAATTCCCATTATGCTCCTTCTCACCTTTCTTTTTTGCTAATTATGGAAAATAGGGCCCATTTCATCATAGCCTCCTTCCCCCGTGCTCCACTACAATCGCCGCATTCTTTCTAGCTGCAGCTGGTTTCTTCAAGGCTCCTGCTTAAAGTCCACACGTTATTATGGCCGAAAGCAACCTGGTGCTTCGGCCTGGATAAGAGCCCCTTCTGCATCTTATTCACAGCTTGCAGCCTCAGCCCCTTTGATGAGGCCCTCAGGGGAGAGGTCATTACCTTGATCCTGCAAACCCAGACTCGTTGAGCAGCAACGCAATCACCATCATCCCACTGCCCAATCTAGAATATGTCTGCTCTCCTTTGCTCTCTGCAGCTGTAAGCCAGAGGGGATTCAAGGTAAATAGGCTTTACAGGCTCCCCTCCTCCAAACACACACAGAATGGGCTGGTTTCTTTCAAGTTTAAAAAAAGCCCCCTTCTCCATGCACAAGTTCATTCCCTCCATGCTGTCGTCATCGACATATACAGGTGTGTACGTAGGTGTATGTGTGTACTCTGCACGTATATCTCTTCTGTCTTGAAGACCCTGTTAACTTTGTGAAATAACTTCCACATTTCAACACACTTCACAGTACAGGAAATAAAGTAATATGAAAAACACCCTGCGTGAACTCAACGGTGTGAACAGGTCAAGAATAACACTTCAAAGTCATCTTGCCAGCCAGGCGTGGTGGATCACGCCTGTAATCCCAGCACTCTGGGAGGCCAAAGCGGGCAGATCACCTGAGGTCAGGAGTTCAAGACCAGCCTGGCCAACATAGTGAAACCCCTTGTTTACTCAAAATACAAAAATTGGCTGGGTGCGGTGGTACATGCCTGTAGTCCCAGCTACTTGGGAGGCTGAGGCAGGAGAATTGCTTGAACCCTGGAGGCAGAAGTTGCAGTGAGCCGAGATCGCACCACTGCACTCCAGCCTAGGAGACAAAACGAGACTTCATTTAAAAAAAATAAAAATAAAAATAAAAATAAAGTCATCTTGCCACCCACCCCCTACCATTGAGCCACCATGCCCAGCCCCAAAGCCTCTTAATTGCTCTAACAAGATGAGTGGGGAAAAGATTATACTCTTAAGAAATTCCTACGAAAGCTATCCAAAAGCCTTTTCTTTCCTCTTTTCTTATTATTTTTAAATAGAGGCAGGGTCTCATTATGTTGCCCAGGCTGGTCTGGAACTCCTGGCCTCAAGTGATCCTCCCACCTTGGCCTCCCCAGAGTGCTGGGATTACACACGTGAGTCACCATGCCCAGCCCCAAAGCCATTTCTTGAAGAATTTCTCGCAAACTCACAACCCTCATGAAAAATTAATCCTCAGTTCCACGAGACTGCCCACCCACAGACAAAAAAATATATATATTCCTAAAGTCGGACCAGAAATCTGACAGCTGCCTTTGAAACCCAAAGCCTCGGGTTCTTTCAAGCTACATGTACTAAATTGTCGAAGGTCTCCCAGGAGCTCTGTACTGAGGCAGACACAGAAAGACACAAAACGGTCGTCTTTCCTGCCCAAGTAAAGCTTACAGACTAACTGGGGAGATGTAGTGTGCATACAAAACAGTAAAAGAGCCATCTCAAGGACAGAGAGCATAGACCAAGTCATCTGGAATGGTCTACATGCCATGCGGAAGTCCACCGAAGGGTTAGAACAGGGTGTCCCAGACTCTCTCTTCTGAGGGAAGGTTGGTTGCAAAAGTGGGATTCATGACCCTCCCAGGCTACACCATCTTCTTTAGAATGAGAACTGCCAGGTGACGCCCTCGCTGCTCCTACCTGGCTACTAAACATCGACTTCGGTTCACTTCACGGATGTTCAGTGGATATCGGTCACATGCCAGGTCCCCAGCTACGCATTCAAGGATGGATAATATACATAGCAGCACATCCTTGAGGAACTCATACCTTGGTAAAGGGAAAGAAATCCATGAATGGATACCTCTGTGTCCTAAGTGTTTGTAATAATGCTGTGTGTCAGGCCTCTGAGCCCAAGCTAAGCCATCATATCCCCTGTGACCTGCATGTGCACATCCAGACGGCTGGTTCCTACCTTAACTGATGATATTCCACCACAAAAGAAGTGAAAATGGCTGGTCCCTGCCTTAACTGATGACATTACCTTGTGAAATTCCTTCTCCTGGCTCATCCTGGCTCAAAAGCTCCCCCACTGAACACCTTGCAACCCCCACCCCTGGCCACCAGAGAACAACCCCCTTTGACTGTAATTTTCCATTACCTACCCACATCTTATAAAATGGCCCCATCCCTATCTCCCTTCGCTGACTCTTTTCGGACTCAGCCCGCCTGCACCCAGGTGAAATAAACAGCCTTGTTGCTCACACAAAGCCTGTTTGGTGGTCGCTTCACACAGACACGA